AAACCCCTATCTCTACTAAAAGTACAAAAATTGGCCGGGTGTGCTGGCGTGCGCCTGTAGTCCCAGCTACTTGGGAGGCTGTGGCAGGAGAATCTCTTGAACCCGGGAGGCGGAGGTTGCAGTGAGCCGAGATGGCGCCACTGCACTCCAGCCTGGGCAAGAGAGCCAGACTCCGCCTCAAAAAAACAAAACAAAACAAAAAAACAAAAACATACTCTCTTCTTTACATTGCTTAGTGTCACTAGAAATATATCTTGGGGCTTGTCAACGATGACAGGAAGGAAGCATGGGTAAGAATAACTATGGGGCCAGTGCACCCAGGATCACGGACTACAAAATTCTTGAACCCGGAGGTCACACTTTTCTATCCTGTGTGGACAGGGCATTTCCTCCTTTAGCCACAAAGAAGTTGCACATGTATTTGTATTTTGCGTTTGCATCCAGCTTCAAAAAGTGTGTTTTTGTGCCTGCACATGTCTGAGTGCGGATGTTTGCATATCATTTAGTACGCCTCTGTGATTTCCCTTAGTTTATTATTTTTCTGTGTCAGGATCTTGACGTGACTCGGTGCATGTCGCTGTTTGTGTGACATTGTGTATCATTCTTGGGGTGTGTATGGGTATGTGTGTGCTATGTCATTACCTAAATATTACGTTTTTGGGGGGGTGTGTGATGTCTGTGAAAGTCCACGCCTGTGTATCTTGTCAGGGTGCTCTTCAGTCCCCAGCTGCCTCACTCATTGCATATCATCATTCTCGGAAGATGGGCGGGTGTGGGAACAGTGGTACGCCCCCATTCCTGCCTTCCAGAGAGAACGTGCGACAGCGTTCCTGCTACACCCGGCAGCCGGCCGTAGGGGCGCGCTGGAAAGGCTGCTGCGCGTGCACACGTGTGCAGCCTTGGAGACAGACTTCGGGGTCGCGCGTTCTCGCGCGCGCTCTCTAGTGGCTTCGGAGGGCAGAGCTGACAGAACAAGAGGGCGGGGTTGGCGGCGACGGAAGTGAAGTCACTTCCGGGCTGGGGTGTTTGTTTGGACTGGAGAAGGGAGGCGGCGGGCGAAGCGCACGTCGAGCGGGGGAGCGGCGCTGCCTGTGGAGATCCGCGGAGGCCGACAGGATTCGTTGGCTGCCGTCCCCGCTGCTGTGCATTGGGTGAGGGGTCCTCTCGGGCAGAGTGGCGACAGGGGTGCGGAGGTCGAGGGACAGCAAGTCGGCGACGGCAGAGGGGCCTAAAGGGTTCCCTGGGTGGTTGGCCACCGAGTCCATTGCGGCCTCCGTTGTTCATTGCCTCTTTCCACCAAGTCTGAGGGATGAGCTTGGGCCGACTTCGTCTCTGTCTTCTCCGAGACATGGCCGTCGCTTTTTTTTCATTGTCATTATTAATGATTTGGATCTCGCAGCTCTCTATCCGGGTCCTCAGTGGCGCGAGGGTTGCCGGGATAGCACTTTCTCCTGTTCCTCATTCTCCCGGTCCTTTATCCCTCCGCCGGGTACCCTTTCCCCTGCCCCCCTCCCACCGCCTCGGCAACAAAGCTTATTGTTTCTACCCACTTTACGCCTGCGCGTCGCCACGCGCAGCCCCTACTTGCTGCGCGTGCGCGCCTCAGCCGAGGCTGGGGTTTGGGGAGAGAGGGGCGGAGGGACTGGCGGGCTCTTGGCGTCTTGGGGGAACGCTGCAACCGTCGACGGGCCTGATCAGAAGATCGTCTTTCTCCCGTTTCTTCGCCATCGCTACCCCTTATTTTTGGTTGTATTGCAGCTCATGCCCTGGAAAAAAGAACCTTTGGGGTACTGGGAACCCTTACCCTAGGAGGGCGTTGAGTTAGATGAACTTTAAGGTCCTCTTACCTTTTAATAATTTTCTGTGCTTACTCTCCTCCTTCCCCACCATCGCCACCAGAAATAAATAAGGCTTGTGGTGAACTTAGGTCTTCAAAACATTTGTTGCAGCAGCCAGCAGTGATATTTTTTAGGGACTCCTAAAAGGGGTCTTACCTGCTTCCTTTTGTTTCTTTTTTCCCTGATTTGGCACCCGTATCAACTCATAAAAACCCCAAACTCTAGAAAGAATTTGGCTTCCAATTTGCCTTGGAAGGTGTAGCAGCTGACAGCCTTTGACGTTTATTTCAACGGAAAGTAGATGTTCATGTTGGGTGTGCTGGCTAATGTTGAAACGTGGTGGCATTGTTTTTTCACAGATTTCATTAGCACAGTTAGATCAGGTGTTGGTTTATATTTTCATTAAGTCGCTTTTGAAATTTCTTCTGGCGTAGGTTGTGTTTGCAATAAGTAAAAGTTCTCTACAATAATTTTTAATGAGACTCCACTATTTGCTTTTGTGATTCTGTTTCCAGTTAGTGAAAGACAGGATATTTGGGGAAAATTAGTCTGTTTATACTACTTGTCAGTTGTGAACTTGAATAAAACTTTTTCACACACACACAAAATCACAGGATAGGTAACTTGACAAGAACTATAGAACCCACTTGTGTTTCTTTAAGGGATGGAGGTTAGGGAATGGAGATTTCCTCTAATGATTCAAGGCTGTGCACGTTGCTCCTTAGGAACTCAAATTGAGGTAGGTAATTTCACCCTCTTTTGGTCAGAATGAAGTAAATTAACTGTGCTGTTGTTCTTTTAAGGTTAAAAACGACAACCAACATCAGCCATGAAAGATCCAAGTCGCAGCAGTACTAGCCCAAGCATCATCAATGAAGATGTGATTATTAACGGTCATTCTCATGAAGATGACAATCCATTTGCAGAGTACATGTGGATGGAAAATGAAGAAGAATTCAACAGACAAGTTAGTTTTTTGTACAAACATGTTTTTATAGTGTGCTATAAATTATCCTTTATTATAAATCTAGATAGAAGAGGAGTTATGGGAAGAAGAATTTATTGAACGCTGTTTCCAAGAAATGCTGGAAGAGGAAGAAGAGCATGAATGGTTTATTCCAGCTCGAGATCTCCCACAAACTATGGACCAAATCCAAGACCAGTTTAATGACCTTGTTATCAGTGATGGCTCTTCTCTGGAAGATCTTGTGGTAAAAAGTTATTTTTCATCTTTTTAAAACCTTGAACTTGCTTTTTTATGTACTTATTTTCCAGGTCAAGAGCAATCTGAATCCAAATGCAAAGGAGTTTGTTCCTGGGGTGAAGTACGGAAATATTTGAGTAGACGGGGCCCTCTTTTGGTGGATGTAGCACAATTTCCACACTGTGAAGGCAGTATTAGAAGACTTAATTGTAAAAGCTCTCTTGTCACTGTGTTACACTTATGCATTGCCAAAGTTTTTGTTAGTCTTGCATGCTTAATAAAAGTGCTGAGACTGTTACTAAGTAAAAAGCTGTCAAACATTTACTGAAAATAGAATTGGCCCCATGGCTTGATGTGAAGACAGCAAGGAAAGAAGCACCAGTCAAGTTGTGAACAAGCACCAAATTAAAAGACCTAAACCTTACCAAATTGTCTTTTTTTGAGGCTAATCTATCACTTGTTAATGTCTAAACTTTAAAATCAGTACATTTAATTTGAGTTCCAACTGTTAAGCATATTTCTCAGACTTAAATTTGATTATGTCCCCATCAAAAAGAATCTCCATTTTCTGAAGGTCTGTTAGTTAATTTGAGATAATTTGTTAAAGGCAAGTATGTCATATTACTGAGGCTACAAGTTAGTCAGCAGATGAGTGCCAGTCCAGCCTTTTCTGGTATGTTATTGTTAGAAATATTGAGTTCTAATGTTACATCTGAGGAAGTATGTAATTTGAGAATTGTAACTTCTAAGGGATTCACTGCATCATAGCTATGCCTGTATGGAGTCTAACATATGACCAATACCAACCCATAATCCAGCTGAACAAAGATACTGTAACATGATTTGAGTGGTGCTTTTCCTTGCTTTGTTAACCATCACGAGAGTCTGCAGCACAACTTTTAACAAAGCTAGAACAGTTTTGGCTTCTTAAACTTCATATTTGGGTAGGTTAAGCTGCCATACGTGTTCAGTGTGAATAGTGTTTAAGTTGAAAATATTGTAAAAAAATTATATTTTTTCAAAAATATTTAAAAAAATAAATAATAGTAGAACTGAGCAGATGGTTGTGTTTATTGGTGCTGGAATGT